TTTGATTATCAGTCTTCTGGACCACTTGCTTTGCTTGCATTGGGTTTTTATTACGGAGACAAACTGAAGAGCTCCTGAACAAATGTCATCTGGGGGGGAATGACCACATTCAACCATCACGGACGGAGAGCATACAGCTAACTCAGAGTAGCAAACACTAATCTACGAATAATGAACATAGGCATTATTTTAAGAACCAAAAGAAAGCACGTGGGCATTTGGTTTACACATCACTCAGAGACAAAGTAAGGAAATCCCTCCCTTCCTAATGCATCATGAGCTACGGGGGGCAGGGACCATAGCTGTTTTGCTCAAACCTGATGATGAATTAATATGTAAAGTACTTTAGTGTTTTCATAAGGCGCCAAATAAATTAGTTGTTATTCTCACGACCTAGCATATAGGAGTTCAATGTTGGGTAGAGGAATGAATAAAGAACCTACTTTTTCTGATTCTTATTATTCCACCACTGGAAAACAATGATTATGGTCACAGTGCTGAGGATCATAATTTCGATGCCACAAACCCACCACCTAGAGCACACTAATTATCAGATTATTGCAAGGGGAATGGTTACTGAGGCTGGAGAAGGGAGGCGAGTCTTAGTGAGTTCCCTTTAAGCTCTGAGACAACAGAGGCCGCCTCTCTCACGGCCTTCCAGCCCTGCAGAGGGACCTCTTCCTAACTTCCACCCCCAGGAATTCCCCTAACCCCAGTTTCAAGGGGCGGGGAACAACCAGAATCTTTGTCAGGTCCTCTACGCCACGCCCCCTCCTCGCCAGAGCCCCGCCCAGCCTGACGTCCCCTTCCCCCACTAGCTCCTCTTGCCACAGACGCTCCCGTTCCCCCACCCCCTTCCCCGGCTCGGGCCGTCCCCACGCCGCGCAGGAGAGCAAAGAAACCCCCGGCGGGGCAGTGGCGGCCGCGGCCTCTCCGGGCGCGCGACCCGGCGAGGGGGCGGGGCCTGGCGGGAGGGGGCGGGGCGGGCAGCCGACTGCGCCGCGCCGGGACTGACGGGCTAACCGGTCCCCTACCCCCACCTACTCGCCCGCCCCCTCCGGGGCCACCCGGGGACTCTGACCCCCCGGCCTGGCGCCGCCTGACGGAGCGGGAGTGGCTCGCTCCGGGCCGGCCGGCGCCGGGGATGAGGCTGCCCGGACAGGGTCTAGGGGCGCGCGAGGGGCCGAGCATCCCACTCAGCTCGCCGGCCCCGGCCCCCGCCTCCCCCGCTCCTCCCGCCTGGCCGCCCCGGCCCGCCGTGACCCACGGCCGCCTCCGGAGCCCGACGCGGTAAGTGCGACTTCCTTCTCGGCATCGGGGAGTATTTTCCTTTACATATTTTTGTTGTGTACAGCAGGGCATATACTTCTCTTGTCTTGGTTGGATGCACAAATCTGTGTGCAGTGCTTTTTGCCCGTTGCCTAGACGATCACTTGGTTTCTCTGAGGATGTCTGGTTCTCGTAAAGAGTTTGATGTGAAACAGATTTTGAAAATCAGATGGAGGTGGTTTGGTCATCAAGCATCATCTCCTAATTCTACAGTTGACAGCCAGCAGGGAGAATTTTGGAACCGAGGACAGACTGGAGCAAACGGTGGGAGAAAGTTTTTAGATCCATGTAGCCTACAATTGCCTTTGGCTTCAATTGGTTACCGAAGGTCCAGCCAACTGGATTTTCAGAATTCACCTTCTTGGCCAATGGCATCCACCTCTGAAGTCCCTGCATTTGAGTTTACAGCAGAAGATTGTGGCGGTGCACATTGGCTGGATAGACCAGAAGTGGATGATGGCACTAGTGAAGAAGAAAATGAATCTGATTCCAGTTCATGCAGGTTGATTATTTTCTTACTGTTAGAAAAGGGGTATTTCAAAATGTGTGTTTTTTTTTCTTTTCAGGACTTCCAATAGTAGTCAGACATTATCATCCTGTCATACTATGGAGCCATGTACATCAGATGAATTTTTCCAAGCCCTTAATCATGCCGAGCAAACATTTAAAAAAATGGAAAACTATTTGAGACATAAACAGTTGTGTGATGTAATTTTAGTCGCTGGTGATCGCAGAATTCCAGCTCACAGGTAGTTGTTTTCTATATTTCTGTATGTGTGAACATTGATTTTTTTTTTCCTAATGTGTTCACAGATTGGTGCTCTCCTCTGTCTCAGACTATTTTGCTGCCATGTTTACTAATGATGTCAGAGAGGCAAGACAAGAAGAAATAAAAATGGAAGGTGTAGAACCAAATTCGTTGTGGTCCTTGATCCAGTATGCTTATACAGGTAACGAGTCTGAAAATGTAAATTAAAACCTCCATGGCTAATGGAATTTCTTTTTATCATTAAGGCCGCCTTGAATTAAAAGAAGATAATATTGAGTGCCTGTTATCTACAGCTTGCCTTCTTCAGCTTTCACAGGTTGTAGAAGCATGCTGTAAGTTTTTAATGAAACAGCTTCATCCATCCAACTGTCTTGGAATTCGTTCTTTTGCTGATGCCCAAGGTTGTACAGATTTGCATAAAGTGGCTCACAATTATACTATGGTATGTATTTTTTGAAGGTGAGAAAGTCGATCAATATTGTTTATCTGCTATTTCTTCCCTCTAGGAGCATTTCATGGAAGTAATCAGAAACCAGGAATTTGTATTATTACCAGCCAGCGAAATTGCAAAGCTCTTGGCTAGTGATGACATGAACATTCCTAATGAGGAGACAATATTGAATGCACTTCTTACTTGGGTCCGTCATGATTTGGAACAGAGACGGAAAGATCTAAGTAAACTTTTGGCTTATATTAGGCTACCTCTTCTTGCACCACAGGTAATTAATAGGCACTTGTTTATAGGAATTTTATTCAGTATACATACCTACTATTCTTTTCTAGTTCCTGGCAGACATGGAAAATAATGTACTTTTTCGGGATGATATAGAATGTCAGAAACTCATTATGGAAGCAATGAAGTACCATTTATTACCAGAGAGACGACCCATGTTACAAAGTCCTCGGACAAAACCTAGGAAGTCAACTGTTGGTACATTATTTGCAGTTGGGGGAATGGATTCAACAAAAGGTATCAAATAATCTTTTATTTGGGGAGGGAGGTATTTACATAACTTCTATATATTACTATGAAGGAGCAACAAGCATTGAAAAGTATGATCTCCGTACAAATATGTGGACTCCAGTAGCAAATATGAATGGGAGGAGGCTACAGTTCGGTGTTGCAGTGCTAGATGACAAACTGTATGTGGTTGGAGGAAGAGATGGACTGAAGACTTTGAATACTGTAGAGTGCTACAACCCCAAAACAAAAACTTGGAGTGTGATGCCACCTATGTCCACACATAGACATGGCCTTGGTAAGTACAACTATGCAGATTCACTCAAAATAGAAGTCGTTAATTGTTTCCTGTCTCCTCATAGGTGTGGCTGTACTGGAAGGTCCCATGTATGCCGTAGGAGGACATGATGGCTGGAGCTATCTGAACACAGTGGAAAGATGGGACCCTCAGGCTCGCCAGTGGAATTTTGTTGCCACTATGTCTACCCCTAGGAGTACAGTAGGTGTGGCAGTACTAAGTGGAAAGTAAGGAAATATTTAAAGTTCCATTTAAAATGCTTATTTATCATTTCATATATTCTTTTTGCAGACTTTATGCAGTTGGTGGTCGTGATGGAAGTTCTTGTCTCAAATCAGTAGAATGTTTTGATCCTCATACTAATAAGTGGACACTGTGTGCACAGATGTCAAAAAGGAGAGGTGGCGTAGGAGTGACGACCTGGAATGGACTGCTGTATGCTATAGGGGGGCACGATGCTCCCGCATCCAACTTGACTTCCAGACTCTCAGACTGTGTGGAAAGGTAATTTCCTGGGAAGAAAAACTAGGAACAAAATGTCAGCTCCGGTTCTAAAATTTTCTTACAGATATGATCCCAAAACAGACATGTGGACTGCAGTAGCATCCATGAGCATCAGCAGAGATGCAGTGGGGGTCTGTTTACTTGGTGATAAGTTATATGCTGTTGGGGGGTATGATGGACAGGCATACCTTAATACTGTGGAGGCTTATGATCCCCAGACAAATGAGTGGACCCAGGTATGGCATTCATGTTTCATTATTACACTGACCAGCGACTATATCTTTTTCTTGACATTTACAGAAAACATTTCCAACCTGTGCATGGGGGATCATTCTTCCGTCACCTAGAATATGAGGCCTCCGAGAGGATGAGAATGAGGGAAAAAACTACAAAGAAAATGGTAGCAAATACTAGCAAAGAAAATGGTAAGCCAAGGTAAAGCTTCCAATGATAAGAAAGTAATTGAAAGAAGAGAGCATGGGGTGAAAGACCGAGGAATGAGGGCCTGAGCTCCACATGTCAGGGCCACCCTGAGAAAGTCTCTAAGAGCCTCTGAGAAAGTTTTCTCTGGGTCTGAAAACAATTAGGGACTATCTTAGCTGTGGAGGCACCTAAGTGAAATTGAGTTAAAAATTCATATTTTATTAAATTGCTTTAGACTTGTTCATTTGATTATTTTAACATAGGGAGGTTGAGTCAACTTGATATGTGACAGACACTGTACTAAGTAAGCATTTCATATGTATGTTAACTCATTTAATTTTTACAACAGCTGTATGAAGTAGATATGACTATTCCCAGTTAATGATACGCAAACTAGCTAGTAAATGTCAGAGCCAAATTTCAAAACCAACCAGATCTGTATGACCTTAGAGCCTTTTAAAAAATCTTTGCAAGATTGCTACATGGAGGTGAGTTTAAGCTGTCTACATTACACAGGATGATACATACTTGATGCCAAGATACATCCTCACCACATCTGTGCTACATTTTAAGTTTTTACTTTTAGTGAGTAGAAACAGGCTATATAATTCTGCCTATGGTGTGCCTGAATGGATACACACACAGAGAGGTTTCATAAGTGCCTTTCTATTTTCTTTTTAAATATGTTCTGTGAAAGGACAAAAGAAGGGCATTTTAGAAAGGATGGCATAGTTAATGACTTGGGTGCAGAGGGCTGTTGCTGTCAATAAAGCAGAGAGCAGGGATGCTGAGTGGAGCAGTCATGAATGGAAATGAGAGCATGAGCCATTAGCAGGAAGTCATAAACCCATTATTAGAAGTTTCATGTCATTGAAGGGAGCCAAATGCTTTACAATTCTAAGGACTATGAATAGCCACCTAAGGAGGATGCGTCTGCTGCTGTGATGTATCAGACAGAGTCCAGTTGGGAGACAGAAATCACAGGGTAATCTGAACAGGGAAGATTTTAAATAAATAATCATGTCCCATAACAGAGGATTGGACTCAGAAAGGATTGGCTGGTTATCAGGATCTGAGATTTGCTTTTGCCCTACTGGAGCTAATAAGCTGACCTGTTATGGTTTCATGGATGCTGGCAGAAGACATCCATGGGTTGAAGGAAAAGGATTTTATTACTGAAGGCACAGAAAGCAGTAGGAATATCGTGTTGGGGTCACTTCCCTGTGCCCTTCAATTCCCACAGGAACAAGACAGAGGATCCCAGGTGGAAATCCACGGAGCTTGGGAAATCCACTGCTTTTATAGTAAGTGGTAGGCTATCCTGCTCTTTGTCCTGGAGATTTCTCGCTGCAAACACAACCCTGAGAAATGGCCCAGCTAATCAGTAGTGGGCGGGGACGCTCAGAACCCGCAGCAGAGTGCCTCTCCCCTTCCTTCTGCAATGTCTCCAGCACCCTCTACCGACAAAATTAGCACTGTGCAGACTGGCGAAGGAGAAAAAGGCTCATGTCCACGTTGACTGAGCAGGTAATGAAGACTGGATTTGTAGATGAGAAGCACTAATTAAAAACTGGTGTGGGCCGGGCGCGGTGGCTCATGCCTGTAATCCTAGCACTTTGGGAGGCCATGGCGGGTGGATCACCTGAAGTCAGGAGTTCGAGACCAGCCTGGCCAAGGTGGTGAAACCCTGTCTCTACTAAAAATACAAAAATTAGCCGGACGTGTTGGTGCGCTCCTGTAATCCCAGCTACTTGGGAGGCTGAGGCAGGAGAATCACTTGAACCTGGGGGGCAGAGGTTGCAGTAAGCCGAAATCACACCATTGCACTCCAGCCTGGGCAACAAGAGCAAAACTCCATCTCAAAAAACAAACAAACTGGCGTATATGTTTATCAGCAGTACCAGACACGGCCGAATTATGATATGGTCCAAAAAGGGACAGTGATTCAATTCATTCTAACACGTGTGTGTGTGTGTGTGTGTGTGTGTGTGTGTGTGAGATCGCCACTATGTTCTCAGAGCTAAGGTAGCTCAAAGACATGAAAAAAAATCTACTCAAAACATAGATAGTACTTAAATAATTTAAAGTTTATTTTTAAAAATCATTTCCCTTCCTTAATAATAATAATTTTTTTTTTAACTGAGTCTTTCTCTGTCACCCAGGCTGGAGTCAGTGACATGATCTCTGCTCACTGCAACCTCCACCTGCCGGGTTCAAGAGATTCTCCTGTCTCAGCCTCCCGAGTAGCTGGGATTACAGGTGCCCACCACCAAGTCTGGCTAATTTTTGTATTTTTAGTAGAGACGCGGTTTCACCATGTTGGCCAGGCTGGTCTCCAACTCCTGACCTCAGGTGATCTGCCTGCCTCAGCCTCCCAAAGTGCTGCGATTATAGGCGTGAGCCACCATACCCAGCCCCTTCCTTAATAATTCAGGCCTAAAGCCATTAGGTAGTGTATAGGAAGGATGGCATCCACAGTGGTGTCGAGAGGACTCATGGTGACCCAATGTGGGGTATTGGAGTCCAAGCAGGGTGAAGAGGGTGGGCTACAGGGTGGGTGACCTGGCACAGGGTCTCAGACCCCCATCAGAGTAAGGACAGCGTCCACACAGCACGGCAGCCTGGCCCGGACTGTCAGAGCCTGAGTAGGATGAGGGAGATATCCACACCTGAGAACAGCCCAGCACCTGGGGGATTAGAGCCTGGGCACGATGGGGAAGGTGCCTGTCCAGGGGACAGCCTGCAGTGGCTAGTTAGCCAGGGCCCAGGGAGGGAGAGGACAGCACCCCTGTGCATGGTGTGGGCTTTCAGAGCCCAAGCGTTGCAAGGAGGCCATCCACGACGGAGAACTGCCTGGAAAGGAGAGTGAGAGCCAAGCAGGAAAACATGGGCATCTGGGCCGGAGTGGGTGTGGTAGCAGAAATTGGAGATTGTTTCCATAGAAGATTGATCAAACTAGTAATTATCTTAAGGAAAATGAAAGACAAGGTTTTCACTGTTGGAGAAGGAAGTTACAAATACAGCAGAGGAAAAAACAAGGATGACCCCCGTGGTGTTGAATTGGAATTCGGCATATTGTTGTAAACTCACGGTTTTCAAGATAGAGATAATAGATTAATAAATACATATGCAAATATGTGCGTGTGTGTGTATAGAAAGATAAGTAGACAGATATAGACCAACAGATATTCCTTAGGTAGACAGATACAGACCAACAGATATTCCTTAACTCTGAACTGAGCCAGCCTGAGAATAGCAATAAACACACCTCATGTCCAGGTCTTGGCTTCTAAATACCAATTTTTACAAAAAAAAAAAGAATGATCTTCACTTTGGGAGGCCAAAGTGGGGAGGATCACTTGAGCCCAGGAGTTTGAGACCATCCTGGGCAATATAGTGAGTCCCTGTCTCTACAAAAAATAAATAAAAAATTATCTGAGCATGGTGGTGCACACCTGTAGTCCCAGCTACTTGGGAGGCTGAGGTGGGAAGATTGAGCCCAGGAGGTCGAGGCTGCAGTGAACCCTGATCACGTTGCTGCACCCCAGCCTGGGTGATGGAATGAGACCCTGTCTCAAACAAAAACAAACAAACAAAGAATAAAATATCTTGGAGAAATGGCTGATTCCAGAGCTGGGGCATGGAAAATACAAGGTGAACCGGGAACATCTTACCATCTAACCAAAAAACGAGGTTGTGCTCAAAGACTGATGAAGACATTGTGGCCCAGTTGGATGGGCTTCCACTGGCCAAATAGGAGACAATTTAAGCATAAAAATAAATAAGATCTAATAGCCAGCATCTATATGGAACTTAAACAAATTTACAAGAAAAAAACAACTCCATTAAAAAGTGGGCAAAGGACAAGAACGGACACTTTTCAAGAGAAGACATACATGCACCAAGAATCCATGAAAAAAAGCTCAGCATCACTGATCATTACAGAAAAGCAAATCAAAACCACAATGAGATACCATCTCACACCACACTATTATTACAAAGTCAAAGAATAACAGATGCTGGCAAGGAAAAAGGAGCACTTATACACTGAAGTGCTCCTTTTACACACAAGTTACACACAAGTGAAAAAGCACTTATGCACTGTTGGTGGGAGTGTAAATTAGTTCAGCCATTGTGGAAGATGGTGTGGTGATTCCTCAAAGACCTAAAAACAGAAATACCATTTGACCCAGCAATACCATTACTGGGTATATACTCGAAGGAACAGAAATCATTCTATTATAAAGACATATGCACATGTATGTTCATCGCAGCACTATTCACAATAGCAAAGACATGGAATCACCCTAAATGCCCATCAATGATAGACTGAATAAAGAAAATGTAATACATGCACACCATGGAATACTATGCAGCCATAAAAAATAATGAGACCATGTCCTTTGCAGGGACACGGATGGAGCTGGAGGCCATTATCCTTAGCAAACTAACACAGGAACAGAAAACCAAATACTGGATGTTCTCACTTATAAGTAGGAGCTAAATGATGAGAACTCATGGACACATAGAGGGGAACAACATACACTGGGGCCTAATGGAGGGTGGAGGGTGGGAGGAGGGAGAGGATCAGGAAAAATAGCTAATGGGTACTAGGCTTAATACCTGAGTGATTAATTAATCTGTACAAGAAACCTCCATGACACAAGTATACCTATGTCACAAACCTGCACATGTACCCCTGAACTTAAAATAAGTTAAAAAAATTAAATTAAAAAATGAGAACCATGAACTATAACCATTTGAATAAAATAGGAACGCATATAAATATAAATAAAATAAATACATAAATTGAAAGTTTGATGAGGAACAAGATGTTTACATCGTTTTAAAGTAGCTCCCCCCAAATATTTATTTTTTTCAAAGGTCAGAGAGTAACTTTCAGTTGAGAAGCCTTGCAGACATCACCTTAATTAAGTCATCAAACTGCACACCATCAGCTGGGCGTGGTGGCTCACGCCTGTAATCCCAGCACTTTGGGAGGCCAAGGCAGGTGGATCACCTGAGGTCAGGAGTTGGAGACCGGCCTGTCCAACATGGTGAAACCCCCTCTCTACTAAAAATACAAAAATTAGCTGAGCATGTTGGCAGACGCCTGTAATCCCAGCTACTCGGGAGGCTGAGGCAGGAGAATTGCTTGAATCCAGGAGACGGAGGTTGCAGTGAGCCGAGATCACACCACTGCACTCCAGCCTGGGCATCAAGAATGAAACTCCATCTCAAAAAAAAAAAAAAAAAGAAAAGCCCATCATCAATACTGGGACAAATGATAATCTTGCCTAAACTATGGAGACAGTAAAAAGATCGGTGGGCACTAGGGGTTAGGGGAGAGGGAAGGATGAGCAGACAGAGCACAGGGTTTTTTCAGGGCAGTGAAACTATTCTGTATGACACTATAATTATGGGTGCATGTCATTATGCGTTTGTCCAAACTCACAGAATGTACCACACCAAGACTGGACCCTAATATAAACTGTGGACTTTAGGTGATGATGCATCAATGTGGGCCTCAGTTGTAACAAATGTAGCACTCTGGCGGGGGAGGTTGATAACGGGGGAAGGCTATGCATGTGTAAGGCAGGGGATATATGTGAACTCTGTACCTTCCGCTCAATTTTGCTGTGAACCTAAAAAACAAAATCTATTTCTTTAAAAAATCTTACTTCACATGATAGGATGCAATGAGAGGACGCAATAGTATCACTTCTGTGATGTTCCTGCCAAAGATGCATAATCTGGATCTAATCATGATAAAACACCAGACAAACTAAAATGGCAGGTCATCCTACAGAATAGCTAGCTTGGAACTTTCAAATGTGCTAAGGGATGAGATCTGAGGAAAGACTGAGTAACTGTACTAGATCAAAGACAAAAGAGACATGAGGCTGGGCGCGGTGGCTCACACCTGCAATCCCAGCACTTTGGGAGGCCGAAGCAGGCGGATCACTTAAGCTCAGGAGTTCGAGACCAGCCTGGGCAACATGGCAAAACCCCATCTCTAAAAAATAAACAAAAATTAGCAGGGTGTGGTGGTGCATGCCTGTATTCCCAGCTACTTGGGGGGGGCTGGGGCAGGAGGATTGCTTGAACCCAGGAGGTCGAGGCTGCCATGAGCCAAGATCACCCCACTGCACTCCAGCCTCAGTGACAAAGTGAGACCCTGTCTCAAACGAAACAAAAAAGAAACATGACAGCTACAAGCAGTGCATAATCCTGGATTGAATCCTTTCGCTATAAAGGACATTATTGAAACAACTGTCAACTTGAATGGCTCTGTGAATTAGATGATAGTAATGTATCAGTGTTTACTGCCTAACTTTTATGATTGTATTATGGTTTTATAGATAAGTGTCTTTGTAGGAAATACAAACTATTTCAGGGTGATGGACCCGCATGCTGGCAACTTATTCTCAAACAGTTCAGGGGAAAAGGTTTATTTAAACTATACTTTCAATTTTTCTGTAATTTTCTGATTGGTTCAAATTTTGGTTAAATAGTAAAAAAACAAAAATAGGCCCATTTTCAGGCTTGATACATGTTCTCCACATCCTAGGCTTCCTCCTTCCAGCTTCCACACAGCAAATATTTTTGTCTTCCTCAGATGCATAAGAAACATTAGTAGAGTTGAAAATAATCTACAAATAATTGATTATTGAAAACTGCACATCTGATCTCAGAATTGCCAATGAAGGTTCTCTGCACATTACCTCATCAACTCTTTCATCCCAGGGGTATGAGATGAATTTTATGAAAATGATCCATACTTGTGACATTGCAAATGAAGCAGATAAAATTCTATTTTCCATTTGTTCCTTTTGGGGAATTCTTAGAAGTAAATTGATACCCTTCCCTGTGGAAGAGATAAGAGAAAGTGAATGAAGGTTTGAAAAGAAGCATGGAGACCTTCAAAATTATCAAATTTTTGAGTTTAAGGTGATATTTACATTAAAATAGCTTGCCAGTGATGAGCCAATGAAGGGAAAAGCTTACTTTTCAGTTAGTTATGATTTCCAGGGCAGAGGAAAAGTAACAAGGAGACAGGGTCAAAGGAAGTGAGAAGCTGAACAGAACTTTTAAAGTTTAAACTTAAAGAATAAAAACACAAGAGAACCAGAAACAGGTTCAATTATGCTGAATACTCTATTTCCCAAACCTATCCTCTACTTGTCTCATTAATGTCTATATTTCTGAGCTATATTAAACATTCCACTTCCTTCATTCCCGCCTTCATTATTTTTTAGTCTTTTTTTTTTTTTTTTTTTTTTGAGATGGAGTCTCGCTTTGTTGCCCAGGCTGGAGTGCAGTGGCGCAATCTCGGCTCACTGCAAGCTCCACCTGCCGGGTTCACGCCATTCTCCTGCCTCAGCCTCTCGAGTAGCTGGGACTACAGGCGCCCGCCACCACGCCAGGCTAATAATTTTTTGTATTTTTAGTAGAGACGGAATTTCACCGTGTTAGCCAGGATGGTCTCGATCTCCTGACCTCGTGATCCGCCCACCTCGGCCTCCCAAAGTGCTGGGATTACAGGCATGAGCCACCGAGCCCGGCCTATTTTTTAGTCTTGAGACAGGGTTGAAGGTGGGTGTGGTGGCTCACACTTATAATTGTGCCCAGCAAATTGTGCCCAGCAATTTGAGAGGCTGAGGCAGGAGGAACACTTGAGCCCAGGAGTTCGAGACCAGCCTGGGCAACATAGCAAGACACTGTATCTATTTAAAAAAAGAAAAGAAAAAGAAAGAAAAAAGAAAAAGAGGGTGTTGAGGCTAGCAGCAGCCACAATTCGACTATGTGAAGGTGTTGTGCTACTGAATCATGAGAGAACATGAGCAAATCATTTAGAATTCAGTGGGCAAAAAGAGACAATTATGTTGTCTTCTAAATCTTTGAAAATATTGTTTTCATGATTCTTTTAACCAAAGTACCCTATAAACAATTATTTTTATCTCTGAGCCATTATCACTCACGACCACCTCCACCATTCTGTTATGTTTAGCATGCCGTGAAATCACAAACTACACAGGATCAACTGCTTTTTGACAACATCTGAATCATGACAGAGATATTAGAAAAATAAAATGTCTGAGTTCCAAATAAAATTTAAAATACAGTATATTCAAACTCAACATTTTAAGAAAATAATTGTATTTCCCTTTTCTTTTAAAAATTGATTTATTTATACAAAAATTAGCTGGGCGTGGTGGCGGGCGCCTGTAATCCTAGCTACTCCGGAGGCTGAGGCAAGAGAATTGCTTGAACCTGGGAAGCGGAGGTTGCAGTGAGCTGAGATCGCGCCATTGCACTCCAGCTGAGCGACAAGAGCAAAACTCTGTCTCAAAAAAAAAAAAAAAGATTTATTTAGAGAAATGTGGGAGACTTCTTCGGTAAAGTCAGTACTTCTGAAAGAGTATTTTCTCTCTTAAAAGACTGCATCCACTCTGGAGAAGCACCCAGCTGTTCCTTTTGAAACTAAGCATGGACTCATCCTATGATCCAGCAAGGGCACTCGTGGTGTCACTCATGGTGTACCAGAGAAAATGAAGACTGACTCCCAGCACCTTCATTCATAACAGCCCAACACTAGGAACTACCCAAATGTCCTGTAATGGTGAATGGTTAAAGAACCTATGGGACATCCATACCATGGAATACGATCCAGCCATAAAATGGAACAAACCTTTCACACAGGCAACAACTTGGAAGAACCTCAAGGAAATTATGCTGAGTGAAAAAAAAAAAAAAGCCAGTCTCAAAAATGGTGCATACGACATAGTTCTATTTATGTAACATCCAAAAAAATAACATAATTACAGAGATGAAGAACAGATTAGGGATTGTCAGAGGTTAGAGATATGGAGAGAGGATGAATGTGGCTGTAGAGGGATAGCTCTAGGGAGTCTTGTGGTGATGGTAGTATAGTCTCTTGATTGTGGTGGTGGTTATGCAAGGCTATGGATGTGGTAAAAGTGTATAAAGTTACACACACACACACACACAAGTGCATATGTAACTGGTGAAATCTGATTAAACTGTATGGATTGGACCAGTGTCAATTTCTTGGTTTTGATATTATTT